TTTGTGGGTTGTCTGTTTACTCTGCTGATTATTTTTTTTGCTGTGCAGAAGCTTTTTAGTTTAATTAAGTTCAGTCTATTTATCTTTGTTTCTGTTGCATTTGCTTTTGGGTTCTTCATCGCGAAGTCTTTGCCTAAGCCAATGTCTAGAAGGTATTTTTCCGGTGTTATCTTGAGCAATTTTTATGACTTCGGGTCTTAGATTTAAGTCTTTGATGCATCTTGAGTTGATTTTTGTATAAGGTGAGAGATGAGGATCCAGTTTAATTCTTCTACATGTGGGTCACCAATTATCCCAGCACCATTTGTTGAAAAGGGTGTCCTTTCCCCACTTTATGTTTTTGTTTGCTTTGCTGAAGATCAGTTGGCTAATCAGATACCTCATAGCTCCTTTGTTGTATAATTTTGTGCATTGTAGATCAGGGTCAAAATGATAAAGGTGATTTTCTGGGACTACAGACTTGTCAATAACAGGTGGTCCTAGGCTGATAGAGGTAAACAAATAAAAGCTTTAAAAGAATATTCTCTGTTAAAATTTGCTTTCATAAATTTCATGTTTAAAATCATTTGTGAATAAATGTTAAAATAAAAAGGTGAGCCACGATTTTGGTAAGGCAATTTCTGAGCAAATCACACACAATTTTTTTTCATTCCCATTGATCTATTACATAGACGAATATTTGGTTGTGAAAAAGTGAGAGAAAGAACTCGGCTATTTTATTATAGTAGAGCAACACCGAAGGGAGACGACTTCGCTGTAGCTCAGAGTCTTTTTCCATTCTTCACCCACGCGCGGGGCAGTCGCGCGGCGCGGTCGCGCGGCGGGTAGGAACTACCATCCCAGCATCCTCTGCGGCGCGGGGAAGGAAGCCCGGGAATGAGAGAAAGAGGCTCCGGGGAGATAGCGGACCAGTGAGGGCTGCCCCTCTTTTGAAGCGGTTTTCGTCTCTTTCCGCCAGTGGCCTCCCAGCTCACGCAGGGGCGGGTCCCGGTAGCGCGAGGCGGTGCAGGGCGGGAAGGGGAGTGGTGGCGGCTGCGGCAGTAGGGACAGCAGGAGCAGTGGTGCTGTCAGCGCGGCCGTCGGAGACATGGGAGACCCGGGGTCGGAAGTGAGTAGTCGAGTGAGGGTCCTGGCGTTCTCACAGATAAGCATGTTTTGGCTTGTTTTTATAGATAATAGAATCTGTCCCTCCAGCTGGCCCTGAGGCATCTGAGTCAACAACGGATGAAAATGAAGACGACATTCAGTTTGTCAGTGTAAGTAGCAATGATGATTGGGGTTTTCCCAGATGACTTGTAAATTTGCCCACTTCCTTTTTAGGAAGGACCATCGAGACCTGTTCTTGAATACATCGATCTGGTCTGTGGTGATGATGAAAACCCTAGCGCCTATTATAGTGATGTAAGCACATTATATTTGTGTTTGTTCAGTTTATTTTACTTACATATGTAAAATTATTTTTCAGATTCTGTTTCCTAAAATGCCAAAACGACAGGGTGATTTTTTGCATTTTTTAAATGTGAAGAAGGTGAAAACAGACACAGAAAATAATGAAGTGAGCAAAAATCACTGCAGATTGTCTAAGGCAAAGGAACCACATTTCGAGTATATTGAACAACCAATCATTGAAGAAAAGCCATCACTTTCATCAAAGAAAGAAATAGATAATCTTGTGCTTCCAGATTGTTGGAATGAAAAACAAGCATTTATGTTTACAGAACAATACAAATGGCTTGAAATAAAAGAAGGTAAATTAGGATGTAAGGATTGTTCAGCAGTTTTATTTTAATCATGATTAAATTATTTTTCTAGTTTACACATGAATATGAGCAAATTTTTAAATTTAAAATGAAGGCATACTGAAAAAGAATCAAGTGGCGATGCAGAACCTAGTACAACTGGAACAGTAAACAGACTCAAAGAAGGTATGTTGCAGATTTGACAATGAATGGCAATTGCAGTTTGCTGTGGCAGAGCAAAACAAGCTGCTATTTAAGAAACAAAGTAGGAAAATTGAGACTTCAGCAGATGCAAAATGAATTGGGTAAATTATATTTCATATGCCAAAAAGAATCAATGAAATTTAGTCACCTAAAATCAGAATTAACAAGAGTTTTTAAAAACAATTTTAGAAGGAACTAAGGTTGTAAGTTTGGCCAGATGTGAAATAGCTGAGATTCTTTTTTTTTTTCCCGAGACAGAGTCTTGTGGTGTCACCCAGGCTGGAGTGCAATGGCGCAATCTTGGCTCACTGCAACCTCCACTTCCTGGGTTCAAGTGATTCTCCTGCCTCAGCCTCCCGAGTAGCTAGGATTACAGGAGTGTGCCACGACGCCTGCCTAATTTTTTTTTTTTGAGACAGAGTCTTGTGTCACCCAGGCTGGAGTACAGTGGTGCAATCTCGGCTCACTGCAACTTCCACCTTCTGGGTTCAAGCAGTTCTCCTGCCTCAGCCTCCCAAGTAGCTGGGATTACAGGTGTCTGCCACCATGCCCAGCTAATTTTTTTGTATTTTTTATAGAGACGGGGTTCCACCTTGTTGGCCAGGCTGGTCTCAAACTCCTGACCTCAGGTGATGCGCCTGCCTCAGCCTCCCAAAGTACTAGGATTACAGGAGTGAGCCACCATGCTCAGCAAAATAGCTGAGATTCTTGCATGAAAGAATTAGGGTTTTTTTTTTTTTTGGATGGGAGAGGGGAGGGTCCTGCTATGTCACCCAAGCTGGACTGCAGTGGCTCACTGCAGCCTCTTCCTCCTGGGCCCAAGCAGTCCTCCCACCTCAGCCCCCTAAGTAGCTGGGAATACAGGTACATGCCACCACACCCAGCTAGTTTTTATATCTTTTTGTAGAGATGGGGTTTTGCCATGTTGCCCAGGTTGGTATTGGACTCCTGGGCTCAAACAGCCTTCCTGCCTTGGCCTCCCAAAGTGCTGGGATTATAGGCATGAACCACCATGCCTGGCTGAGAACTAGTTTTAAATGGATAAATGTGAAATTATTTCAGTTGAAGAAATTGTTAGAAAATTATGAATAAAAGCCTAAATAAGATGTTTTATTAAAAATTACAAGGCCTTGCTGGGTGCTGTGGCTCATGCCTGTAATCCCAGCACTTTGGGAGGCCGAGGCAGGTGGATCATGAGGTTAGGAGATCGAAACCATCCTAGCTAATATGGTGAAACCCCATCTCTACTAAAAATACAAAAAATTAGCTGGGCCTGGTGGCATGCACCTGTAGTCCCAGCTACTCGGGAGGCTAGGGCAGGAGAATCGCTTGAACACAGGAGGCGGAGGTTGCAGTGAGCAGAGATCACACCACTGAACTCCAGCCTGGGCGACAGAGCGAGACTTTGTCTCAGAAAAAAAAAAAAAGTACAAGGCCTTTAGTTAAGCACCAAACAATTGCTATTAGAATATAGGACCTAGCAATATTAAAGATTAATTGATTCTAAATCTGAAAAATCATAAGTACATTTCTGTAGTTTTAGAACAGTTTCATAATTTGAGAAACTACCCAAGTAACACACTACATTGAGTCTCATAGGACTTAAAAATTATGAAGAAATAATTTCAATTGATGGCCCCAAAAGTCAAATTTATGGCCAGGTGCAGTGGTTCACACGTGTAATCCCAGCACTTTATGGGAGGCCGAGGCAGGTGGATCACCTGAGGTCAGGAGTTCGAGACCAGCCTGACCAACAAGGTGAAACCCCACCTCTACTAAAAATACAAAATTATCCAGGCATGGTGGCAGGTGCCTGTAGTCCCAGCTACTCAGGAGGCTGAGACAGGAGAATTGCTTGAACCTGGGAGGCAGAGGTTTCTGAGCTAAAATCGCACCACTGCACTCCTGCCTGAGCGACGGAGCAAGACTCCAAGTCAAAAAAAAACAAAAAACAAATTTATGCAGCTGTTTTTTTAATAATTAAATGTTAATTATTATTATTTTTTGAGACAGGGTCTTGCTTTGTCGCCCAGGCAGTGGCATGATCATGGCTTACTGCAACCTCTGTTTCTAGGCTCAAGCAATCCTCCCACCTCAGCTTCCCAAGTAGTAGGGATTACAGGCACATGCCACCACAATCGGCTAGTTTTTGTATTTTTGGTAGAGACAGGGTTTCCCCATGATGCCCAGGCTGGCCTCGAACTCCCTGGTTCAAGTGATCCACCCGCCTTAGCCTCCCAGAATGCCGATATTACAGGTGTGAGCCACCGCGCCCATCTCATGCAGCTTTTAAAATCTCTGCGTGTGTTATAACAGTTTCAGCTAGATGAGAAAAAAAAAACATTTTCTGTCACAATAAATGGCACTCCAGCTAAGTTAGGTTAAAAAAAATTAGATTTCATTAGAATTTTAAAACAAACTTGATGTTTCTGTTATTTCTTCATTCCACTAAATGATATGGTTTGAAAATATTTATGCTCAGATTTTTAAATGGTCTCTACAACAAATTGTCACTTGTTGGGTTCAATTAAGTGCTCATTGTATAAGTGCACATGGTACAAATCAACACCAGCTTATAGGATTGTGGAAAGAATTAAGAGATGAATTTAGTGATCTTATATACCCTGTCAGTTGGTCATATTGTGGAAGAGCTCTACAAAACTTACTGTACTGTTAACTCCAAGATTTTCTTCCAATAACAGGGATGCTAGCCAGATATTTAATAATCAAAGACCAAAAATGGCAGTTTAATTTTTCTACCCAATATCCTATGGCATATGAATGATCCAAATTTGAAGCTCCAAGGATAGGAAAAAGCTTACTTGTGCCTGTCCTAGACAAGTACTAGAGTTTATATTGAAATCAAAACTTCTAAAAATAAAAATCAGTAAGATTAATTTTACTCATTTTTCTAACACGAGTCAGTATGCTTGAAGTTTTCATTGTATTTGATGTCATGTAAATTTACTGTAAAAAATAAGAAAAAATTTTAAAATGCTTTATTGATTAAATTTAGGGTTGCTTTTCAGTATACTCAGTAACTCCGAAGTCAGTGTTAACAGTACTGAGCTTACATAAGATTTATTGAATTTACCTAACTTAGGCAAATGTTTTCAAACTTATATGCTTTTGGTCCAAAGTCAAATCAATTATTTTGAAAAAGATGAATGGGATTTTTTTCAGTGTGGATATGAAAAATAAAATAAAATGATAGCTATGTTTGGAACAATTGGGTTTGTGAGTCTACTTTGTCATCTGTGA